TAGATGATTCTGATTATTCAGATGATTCTGATGTTAGTTCTGTTTAAAAATAATTCCAAGAACAGTTTGTATATTTTATTTTCACACTGAACATCAGTCAGCCTCCAGAGCATGTTAATGTAAAATTAAATGAACATGGGCAGTGAGCTGCAGTTTTTTTTCTAAACAGTGCAGCTGTTTAGAAAATTTTTTTAAAATTTTCCTGATTTCCTTGGTATTAAACATATGTGGGAGAAATACAGCTCAGCAAACTCTTCCAGGAGATAAAATGCTGATCACTCCTACTGGGCAATTTCACAAATGTCTCCTATATTTTTCTCCTTTGGTAGTGGGGATGGGGGGCATAATGTTACATTGGGCCTCTCTCCTCTCTCTCTTTCTCTCTCCCTCTCCTTTTAAAATGTTTCCTCTCTCTCAATATTTCATTTCTTATTTGTATTTCTGAATGAGGGAAAAGAGTTGATGGGACAGCGGAACGGGAAAAAGAAGAGCACCAATAAAACCTGTTTTCCTGTTTTCACTATTTTCATTCCAAATTCCTTCTGTCTCATAATTGATGGAATCTTATGAACTTATTAGTTAAAAAGTGTCTTTCTTGTTTCACAGGAATTCATATCGGGGTGATCACTCAGAAGAAAAGGTGAATACCGGATGTTGTAAGCTATTGAACTGCCACAAGTGATATCTTTACACACCATTCTGCTGTCATTGGGTATGTACAAAGTGCTGCATACAGACAGAGGAGAAGGACAATTGAGCCCATCTAAAGTTAACAAAAACTTCCTCTTGGGGCTGTTTCTTTCCATCAGACCTTACAGTTCTACGGGATAATAGCTTATCTCATAAGGCCTCAGCTTTCTTTAATAATTTCTAGAAGCAGACGTTATTGTGTCATGCACACTCAGTGTTGCAAATTAATGGTCTGGTGATCTGGGTGGCATGGCATTTTCCCCTTCTCTGGTTCATCACCCATGATAGACCAGTAAAGGTGACCACTTAAATTCCTTGCTGTGCAGTGTTCTGTATTCCTCAGGACACAGAGCTTCCTCTCTCCCAGGAGCCATGAATATCCTGATGCTGACCTTCATTATCTGTGGGTTGCTAACTCGGGTGACCAAAGGTAATGGAACCCTATAAAGCAGAGATGATGACTAAAAATTTGACCTATATTTTATTCTCTACAGGTAGCTTTGAACCCCAAAAATGTTGGAAGAATAATGTAGGACATTGCAGAAGACGATGTTTAGATACTGAAAGGTACATACTTCTTTGTAGGAACAAGCTATCATGCTGCATTTCTATAATATCACATGAATATACTCGACGACCAGCATTTCCTGTGATTCACCTAGAGGATATAACATTGGATTATAGTGATGTGGACTCTTTTACTGGTTCCCCAGTATCTATGTTGAATGATCTGATAACATTTGACACAACTAAATTTGGAGAAACCATGACACCTGAGACCAATACTCCTGAGACTACTATGCCACCATCTGAGGCCACTACTCCCGAGACTACTATGCCACCATCTGAGACTGCTACTTCCGAGACTATGCCACCACCTTCTCAGACAGCTCTTACTCATAATTAATTAACATTTACTTCTGGTATGGAACAACTAGAAATACTGCTGGAAATAATATCCAAAGAGCTGATTCTACCAATCCAATTTCACCAGGAAAATTCCATCAGGGATTGGATGACCATGGGGATGGACATAATTGCTACTACCAACACAACAGCCAAGAGAGTTGCCTTACAATTAGAAATGTGTAGACAGAAATGTATAGAAGATACAAGGATTCTCTTAATTGGACTTAAATTCTTTATCTGTCTTCCTCCGATGTACTCAAATATATGAGCTAATTTTTGTCTTAAGTGAACATTTGTATATCTATGTATTTTTCCATGCCAAAAACAAAAACGAAGACCATTGTTTGGAGCTGCCTCTTATGACTAAGACAAGAATTTTTACTTTAACAGTGCCTGGCCCACTACTATCGTATATAGGAGAACATATAAAAGCATATAGAAAGTTCCAGATGAATGTTCCCTTCTCTACCCTCCACCTTTTATTGTAAGTTCTGACCCTAAATACTTTTCTGTGTCATGACGTCAAATTTTGTTTAAGGTTCTAGCTGGTAACTAACAGAGTCAGAAGCTAATTCTTTCATTCAACACAAGCACTGATCTAACTGGATAGAGATAAAAGTGGGACTTGCCTTGAGAGTACATCATATTAAATTAAAAGCTGCATCTCAAATTCTACTTATCTTTCCAATCTTCTTTCCACTTAGAAT